CACGGGTCAGTTAATTTAACATCAGCAGGTCATTTGTGTGCCCACAGTGTGGGGCAGCTGTAGTTTCTCCTTTGAGGATCCTTAAAAACAATGTGAATTGGGGGAAGGCACAGTCATAGTTATATACAGGCATTTGCATTTTAGGGCTTGACCAACTAAAAAGCCATGTATCAGTAAATGAACGCGTATCAGCAAACACTTAAGTACATTATAAATGCCAAAAGTTCCTTGAATTGTTACTTCAGGGTCTTCACAGTTAAGAGTACCCATATCCTACCTTATTCTTGCTTTACTGATTAAAAAAAAAAAAAAAAAAAAAACCTGAGGCAAGGCAGGGGGACACAGACTTAGGATGTAATCAACAGAGGAAGAAATAAGAAATCCACCTTTTAAGCGCCGCACAGCACCCACAGAACAAGATTGCTTTCGTCTCAAAAAGTCTAAACGCGAGGAAGAAAGCTAACTTTCACACCTGTTCCTTTCGACTGTGGGGTGGGTGGCTGGGGTTGTGGGAAAAACGAGACATCTGGACAAAGTGGGAGAGGGTCAGGCTCGAAGTCCAGGAAGAGGCCTAGAGAAGGGAGTGAAGCGACACGACGTGCTGCGGGGGAGAAGGGACCTTCAGGTCCAGGCAAAGGGGGAACTTCTGTCGTGGGAACGAAAAAGAAAGAGGATTTACAGGGTGGGGGGACAGAGGGGCAGCAGGAACCAGAAGGGAGACAGTGGCGGTCGCGGCGGGGCCGATCCGAGAGTTCCCCTTAGAGAACGGAGCTCACGGGCGGGGAGGCCTCACCTGCTAGTAGGACGCAGAAAGACAGAAGGCGAAGGAGACCCCGACTTCCCGGGTCAGCCCCAGAGCCACCCCCTGCCGTAGCCATCTTGCCTCTCTGCTGAGCGGAAGCCCCCGTTCGGCTCCTGTCTGTTAGCGGCCTCTCTAGGCTACCACTGACACCGTCTCTGTGGCCCGGAGCCTAAGAGACCGGAAGTTCGTGTTTCCAGGCGCTTCCGGAAACCGCGGGAGAGGGTCGCTGACGTGGAGGCGTCCGAAGGGCAGCAGGGTGTGTCGGGGCTCGGATTAAGACATCGGAGTCGGAGACCTGAGAGATGTTAACCAAATTCGAGACCAAGAGCGCGCGGGTCAAAGGTAGTGGAGAATAAAAGGGGGAACATGGAGGTTAGCTCATTGTATCATTTTCTATTTTTTTCAGGGCTCAGCTTTCACCCCAAAAGACCTTGGATCCTGACTAGTTTACATAATGGGGTCATCCAGTTATGGGACTATCGGATGTGCACTCTCATTGACAAGTTTGATGAACATGATGGTGAGATATTTCTAGGAGGAAGTTAAAGGAGTGTCTAACATACATTGCCTGCCTTCTCCACCAGGTCCAGTGCGAGGCATTGACTTCCATAAGCAGCAGCCACTGTTCGTCTCTGGAGGAGATGACTATAAGATTAAGGTACAGAGGGTCTGTCATAACTGAGAATAAAGTTTCTGTTTCTTAGTTTGATTTGTCTTTGCAGGTTTGGAATTACAAGCTTCGGCGCTGTCTTTTCACATTGCTTGGGCACTTAGATTATATTCGCACCACGTTTTTTCATCATGTAAGTAGTCATGGTGGCGCTAGTTTTGGAGCTGTTTAAAGCCTTTGTCTGGAATATCTTTCAGGAATATCCCTGGATTCTGAGTGCCTCCGATGATCAGACCATCCGAGTGTGGAACTGGCAATCTAGAACCTGTGTTTGGTAAAGCAGGAGGCAGAGGGCTCGAAAAGAGTTAATTTGGTATTGTCTTTTTTTTTTCTTGCAGTGTGTTAACAGGGCACAACCATTATGTGATGTGTGCTCAGTTCCACCCCACAGAAGACTTGGTAGTATCAGCCAGCCTGGACCAGACTGTGCGCGTTTGGGATATTTCTGGTGAGCTGCCCAAGTTCAGAGGACAACCTGGTCATCTTTCATCCCACTCCTTATCCCTTCAAAGGTCTGAGGAAAAAAAACCTGTCCCCTGGTGCGGTGGAATCGGATGTGAGAGGAATAACTGGGGTTGATCTATTTGGAACTACAGATGCAGTGGTGAAGCATGTACTAGAGGTACTTATCTTTATAGCCAGGGGCTGAATATGAGATGTTTTAGAAGAACCACTCTTTTCTACAGGGTCACGATCGTGGAGTAAACTGGGCTGCCTTCCACCCCACTATGCCCCTTATTGTATCTGGGGCAGATGATCGTCAAGTGAAGATCTGGCGCATGAATGGTGAGTGAACCGGTTACATTATCGCCATATCTATTGTGATGACCTAATTCTTTTTGTCCTTCAGAATCAAAGGCATGGGAGGTTGATACCTGCCGGGGCCATTACAACAATGTATCTTGTGCCGTCTTCCACCCTCGCCAAGAGTTGATCCTCAGCAATTCTGAGGACAAGAGTATTCGAGTCTGGGATATGTCTAAGCGGTAAGGTAGTCCTCAGTGTTGTGTGAACTTTCTTAATGTTTTTCTTTTTGTGTACCTTTTCTAGGACTGGGGTTCAGACTTTCCGCAGAGACCATGATCGTTTCTGGGTCCTAGCTGCTCACCCTAACCTTAACCTCTTTGCAGCAGGTAAGGGCCATTTTCTCTCTTTTTTCTTTGCTTAATTTTTTCTCCTCCTCTCCCTGTCCCCCAGGCCATGATGGTGGTATGATTGTGTTTAAGCTGGAACGGGAACGGCCAGCCTATGCTGTTCATGGCAATATGCTACACTATGTCAAGGACCGATTCTTACGACAGCTGGATTTCAACAGCTCCAAAGATGTAGCTGTGATGCAGTTGCGGAGGTAAATCGGACTTGTTTCTTTCCTCCAAACCCCTGTTTTCTCCTTTTTCTATATATATCTCTAGTGGTTCCAAGTTTCCAGTATTCAATATGTCATACAATCCAGCAGAAAATGCAGTCCTGCTTTGTACAGTAAGTAACCTGTGGAGCCCTCCTAGGTTCTCCTAACATTTTAATTTCCCCTTTTCTTCTACAGAGAGCTAGCAATCTAGAGAATAGTACCTATGACCTGTACACCATCCCTAAAGATGCTGACTCCCAGAATCCTGATGGTAAGTGTTCTTTTTGTCTACCCCACTCTGCTATGCTCCCACCCTTTGGTTTTGTTCTTCTCAGCGCCTGAAGGGAAACGATCCTCAGGCCTGACAGCCGTTTGGGTCGCTCGAAATCGGTTTGCTGTCCTAGATCGGATGCATTCGGTGAGTTAAGACTAAAAGCAGAAACTAATTTGTCTCTTAACCCCATCTTTAATACTTATTGCAGCTTCTGATCAAGAATCTGAAGAATGAGATCACCAAAAAGGTACAGGTGCCCAACTGTGATGAGATCTTCTATGCTGGCACAGGCAATCTCCTGCTTCGAGATGCGGACTCTATCACACTCTTTGACGTACAGCAGAAGCGGTAACATATCAGGTGCCCCTAAGCAGACAGCCCATTCATGTTTGCACATCTCTATCTATCTCAGGACTCTGGCATCTGTGAAGATTTCTAAAGTGAAATACGTTATCTGGTCAGCAGACATGTCACATGTAGCACTACTAGCCAAACACGGTGAGTCTTCATTATATCCACCCTGATTTAGATGCCAGTCTACGGCACTTACCCTATCCAACAGAACACTCATGCCCTTTGCCTCTTACAGCCATTGTGATCTGTAACCGCAAACTGGATGCTTTATGTAACATTCATGAGAACATTCGTGTCAAGAGTGGGGCCTGGGATGAGAGTGGGGTATTTATCTATACCACAAGCAACCACATCAAATATGCTGTCACCACTGGGTAAGTTAATTATCTGGGATACAGAATGGGAGCACTTACTGAAAGCTGTGCCCTCTGTTCTTAGGGACCACGGGATCATTCGAACTCTGGATTTACCCATCTATGTCACACGGGTGAAGGGCAACAATGTATACTGCCTAGACAGGGAGTGTCGTCCCCGGGTACTCACCATTGATCCCACTGAGTTCAAATTCAAGCTGGCCCTGATCAACAGAAAATATGATGAGGTATGAAGTGAGGATGCAAACTAGAGTATTAAACTTCTTGCCCGACTCCACCCCAAATGTCTAGGTACTGCACATGGTGAGGAATGCCAAACTAGTTGGCCAGTCTATTATTGCTTATCTCCAGAAGAAGGGCTATCCTGAAGTGGCACTGCATTTTGTCAAGGATGAGAAAACTCGCTTTAGTCTGGCACTGGAGTGTGGAAACATTGAGGTGAGAGGAATATGGTCATCAGCCCCATATTGAACCTGTTAACACGACCCTGGGGATTCTTTAGATTGCTCTGGAAGCAGCCAAAGCACTGGATGACAAGAACTGCTGGGAAAAGCTGGGAGAAGTGGCCCTGCTGCAGGGGAACCACCAGATTGTGGAAATGTGCTATCAGCGTACCAAAAACTTTGACAAACTTTCCTTCCTGTATCTTATCACTGGCAACTTAGAAAAACTTCGCAAGATGATGAAGATTGGTGAGGCCCTCAAACTAAGGATGGGAAGAGGGAGACCTAACTTGGTGTCTCTTACTTGGTGCAGCTGAGATCAGAAAGGACATGAGTGGCCACTATCAGAATGCCCTATACCTGGGTGATGTGTCAGAGCGTGTGCGGATCCTGAAGAACTGTGGACAGAGTAAGTATCCGAGACTTGCCAGCTTTTTCAGGTACCTATACCACAAAGTCTGTTTTCTCTACAGAGTCCCTGGCCTATCTCACAGCTGCTACCCATGGCTTAGATGAAGAAGCTGAGAGCCTAAAGGAGACATTTGACCCAGAGAAGGAGACAGTGAGTCTTTATTTACATAATTGTCTCTTATTTTGTTTTTAGCCTCTTTTCTTCTACTATTCAGATCCCAGACATTGACCCTAATGCCAAGCTGCTCCAGCCACCTGCACCTATCATGCCATTGGATACCAATTGGCCTTTATTGACTGTATCCAAAGGATTTTTTGAAGGCACCATTGCCAGCAAAGGTAAGTACCTATTTCTCCCATAGCACTTTTGTAACCAGTTCCGTTCTGTTCCTTCCCTCTGTAGGGAAGGGAGGAGCACTGGCTGCTGACATTGACATTGACACTGTTGGTACAGAGGGCTGGGGAGAGGATGCAGAGCTGCAGTTGGATGAAGGTAAAAGTGCTGTTTTAAGACTGTTCTGGGGTAAATCTGTTTTGAGCTTGAATTTTCCTTACAGATGGGTTTGTGGAGGCTACAGAAGGTTTGGGGGATGATGCTCTTGGCAAGGGACAGGAAGAAGGAGGTGGCTGGGATGTAGAAGAAGATCTGGAGCTCCCTCCTGAGCTGGTATGTGGAATTTGTACCCTTAGAAGGTTCTCTACTCAATACTCAATTTTTGTTTTTCCCCTAGGATATATCCCCTGGGGCAGCTGGTGGGGCTGAAGATGGTTTCTTTGTGCCCCCAACCAAGGGAACAAGTCCAACTCAGGTAAGCGGGAAGAAACCTAGCACGGCAGGGATCACTTGGCTTGGGTTTTTTTGTTTCTTGTTAGATCTGGTGTAATAACTCTCAGCTTCCAGTTGATCACATCCTGGCAGGCTCTTTCGAAACAGCCATGCGGGTAAGTAACCTTGGCTTTTCCTCTTGAGTGTGCCAAAATCCTTGTTTCTTTCCTTCTGTTCCAGCTCCTTCATGACCAAGTAGGGGTAATCCAGTTTGGCCCCTACAAGCAACTGTTCCTACAGACATACGCCCGAGGCCGCACAACCTATCAGGCTCTGCCCTGCCTACCCTCCATGTATGGCTATCCTAATCGCAACTGGTAAGGCCCTTTTCTCTTTGCTTTCATCTGTTATCCTGTCTTCTTCCTACTTTTCCCTTTCCAGGAAGGATGCAGGGCTGAAGAATGGTGTACCAGCTGTGGGCCTGAAGCTTAATGACCTCATCCAACGGTTGCAGCTGTGCTACCAGCTCACCACAGTTGGCAAATTTGAGGAGGCTGTGGAAAAATTCCGTTCCATCCTTCTCAGTGTGCCACTTCTTGTTGTGGACAATAAACAAGAGATTGCAGAGGTAGGAGGGTCTAGCCGCTGTCCCAGTTCTGGCTCTGTATCCTGACCTTCTGCCCCCTCTACAGGCCCAGCAGCTCATCACCATTTGCCGTGAGTACATTGTGGGTTTGTCCGTGGAGACAGAAAGGAAGAAGCTGCCCAAAGAGACTCTAGAACAGCAGAAGCGCATCTGTGAGGTAAGATCTATAGGACCCTGAGCACAACAGAGACCTGGCATGTGTTCCTTTTTCTGTCCACCAGATGGCAGCCTATTTCACCCACTCAAACCTGCAGCCTGTGCACATGATCCTGGTGCTGCGTACAGCCCTCAATCTGTTCTTCAAGCTCAAGAACTTCAAGACAGCTGCCACCTTTGCTCGGCGCCTACTAGAACTCGGGCCCAAGCCTGAGGTGGCCCAACAGGTAGATGGAACTCCTTCAGTGACCATAGGGAACTGTCCTCCTAAATACTCCTTCCTTCCCCTAGACCCGAAAAATCCTGTCTGCCTGTGAGAAGAATCCCACAGATGCCTACCAGCTCAATTATGACATGCACAACCCCTTTGACATTTGTGCTGCATCATATCGGCCCATCTACCGTGGAAAGCCAGTAGAAAAGTGTCCACTCAGTGGGGCCTGCTATTCCCCTGAGTTCAAAGGTCAAATCTGCAGGGTCACCACAGTAAGTACTGTCCTCAATAAATATATCTAGGATCTAACTTGTTCCTTTGTTTGTTTTTCCACAGGTGACAGAGATTGGCAAAGATGTGATTGGTTTAAGGATCAGTCCTCTGCAGTTTCGCTAAGGCCCCCTTTGTGTGCATGGGTCAGTCACCATATGTTCCCCCCAGAGAATGTGTCTATATCCTCCTTCTAACAGCACCTTCCCCCTGCAGCTACTCTTCAGATCTGGCTCTCTGTACCCTAAAACCTAGTATCTTTTTCTCTTCTATGGAAAATCCGAAGGTCTAAACTTGACTTTTTTGAGGTCTTCTCAACTTGACTACAGTTGTGCTCATAATTGTCCTTGCCTTTCCAGCTTAATTATTTTAAGGAACAAATGAAAACTCTGGGCTGGGTGGAGTGGCTCATACCTGTAATCCCAGCACTTTGGGAGGCTACGGTGGGCAGATCATCTGAGGCCAGGAGTTCGAGACCTGCCTGGCCAACATGGCAACACCCCGTCTCTAATAAAAATATAAAAATTAGCCTGGCATGGTAGCATGCGCCTATAGTCCCAGCTGCTCAGGAGGCTGAGGCATGAGAATCGCTTGAACCTAGGAGGTGGAGGTTGCATTCAACTGAGATCATACCACTTCATTCCAGCCTGGGTGACAGAGCAAGACTCTGTCTCAAAAAAAAAAAAAAGGAAAACTCTGTGATGGACATTTGTTTAGTAAATCCCTTCAGTATTTATCCCTCCTTTCCCCACAGCAGCTTTCTTTCCTGTCAACTAGAAAGGAGCAGGATGTAATAAATACATTTTGGTGTGACTAGGCCACACCAACTCTTAATCATCTCCCATTTTCCTTAGACATTTAAATTTCAAGGCAGGTACCCTCTGTGTACTCAGAAATTTGAAGAAGTTATTTGGTTTTCCAAAATGCACACTGCGGGTTATTGATTTGTTCTTTACAACTATTGTTCTCATATTTCTCACACTAAATAAATCTCTATGAGAGCTTCTTGACTTGGCCATTTATTTCTTGGACACTCTCATGTTCTTGTTCACCCATGCAGGCACCCCACCAAAGTACATATCTTCCTTCCAGTAATAATTTTTAATTACAAAATAAACATCCACTATTGGAAAAAAAAAAAAAAAGCTAGCCGGGCATGGTGGTGGGTGCCTGTAATCCCAGCTACTCTGGAGGCTGAGGCAGAGGATTGCTTGAACCCGGGAGGCGGAGGTTGCAGTAAGCTGAGATCGCGCCACCGCACTCCAGCCTGGGCGACAGAGTGAGACTCCATCTCAAAAAAAAAGAAAGAAAAAAAGAAGCACATGTTTTTCATAGGGTATATATGAGGACCTAAACTGCTGTGAAAATGATAGAAAGCAAGTAGCTCCCTTATTCTGTTTTTGATTGCAGCCTTTTATCTTTTGCTAATTATAGCAATATTTATTGAGCACCTGCCATGTGACTGTCACTGTTCTAGATATTTTACATGTAATATACAGATAAAAGAATAGTACTTTATATATATTACAATGATACAATGATTACATTAACAATACAATATTTTGCTTGTCATATGCTAAGAATAATTGGGTAGAGTGACATTACTGTGCCTTCGATTAAAATAAGTACTTTTTTGCGTGTTAAATTCATGTTTTCAATAAATAATAAATGCATATAGTTGAAAAATCAGTAAATATAAAAAGCTATTCTGTGACAAATCT